GAGCCCTGGAGCTCGAGACCAGCCTGGGCAACATGGTAAGACCCCGTTTCTATAAAAATATAAATTAATTAAAAAAATAGAAAATACAGACATCTGGGCCTAGATCAATTAAACCACAATCTCTGGTAATGAGGTTTGGAAATGAACCAATTGTGGGGTCGGGGGAAAGCTACCTAGGTGCTTCTAATGTGCAGCTAAAGTTGAGAACCACTGATCTACAGTGAAAATACAGGCAGGGCCGGGCGCGGTGGCTCACGCCTGTTTTCCCAGCACTTTGGGAGGCCGAGGCGGGCGGATCACCTGAGGTTGGGAGTTCGAGACCAGCTTGACCATCATGGAGAAATGTCTCTACTAAAAATACAAAATTAGCCGGGCGTGGTGGCGCATGGCTGTAATCCCAGCTACTCCGGAGGCTGAGGCAGGAGAATCGCTTGAACCCGGGAGGCGGAAGTTGTAGTGAGCTGAGATCGTGCCATTGCACTCCAGCCTGGGCAACAAGAGCGAAACTCCGTCCCCCCCCAAAAAAAAATATATATATATATGTATGTATATATATACATATATATATGCATGCCTAGTTTCAAAAGTGGCTTTCAACTCCAGAATCAAGTAGGGACTTTAACAAGAAACTGACGATCTGGGGGAGTAGGAAAGGTTTTCTAAATTCACCTGGGAATTAGCTCGCAAAGAGCCCTCCACAAAACTTAACCCTAAAGCCGCCATTAATTTCCAACATTCCTCAAAGTCTTGTACTTCTTAATCTCCCTACCATCCTCAAAGCCCTGTCAAGACTTCCACTTCTGCTCTACCCGCCAAGTTTCCTTTTTATCCTATCAAACCCCAACCTCCATCAATCCCGCCACCAGGTTCCAGTTCAGCCCCTCCCCCGCCCCTTCGCAGGGGCTCCGCCTCCTCCCCGGGGCCTCCACGCTCCAACACCGTAGCTATGTCCACATGCCACCACCCCCTTTCCGCGTCCGCCGGCCCCTTCCGCTCCTCAAGACCGCACCTCCCCCGGCTCCTTCTCACTACCGAAACTCACCGAAGGAAACAGACGCCAGTGCTCCTCCCGGGGCTGCCACCACGGCTCCGGCAGGCGGGCCGGGGACCGGCCGAACCTGAGTTGACGGTGGAGGGGCTCGGGTTAGCTAGATGGGCGGTTGGTTAGATGCGTAAGCGGTAGTATGCGAGCTCAGTTCGTTGTTGCTGGTTGGCTGTCTAGTCGGCCGATCCGTCTGCTCACCCGGCCTGCCCTTTCCTGCCTTTCGTCTGCAGCGGCCGCCAGCTCCTGCTCGGTGTCCAAAACAAAATGGCCGCCACGTCCAGTGCTTGTCTGACCGGCTAAAATGGCGTCTACGCAATTACGTCAGGCGTCAGATCCGCGCACGACTAGAGGGCGGGAAAGATTTGAGCTACGCCTGCGCAGAGGTCAGAGGCGGAGCCTTAGGGCGAAGGCGGGGAAAAAAGATTATTTCTTCCTCTGGTTTTATAGTTGAGAAGCTGATGTCTCCTCGACTTCCAACTGGAACCTTGAACCCCCACATTTCTGGACCTTGAGCATTCCTCAAGTAGGAAGATGTAATGCACCTTGACCTCTTTCTAAATAAGACACTTCCCCAAATAAGGGGAGTTGAGAGTGAACAGTCTTCACGTCTCCACCCACTTCCAGATCCCAGAGGAGACAGACATCGGATGGCTGGTGAGAGAGAAGCCTTTAATGAAAGATGAGTTTTCTTCTTTCTCCCATGCTTTTGTTCATTCAGTTACCTCCTCCTAAAATGTCTGCATTTACCCAGATAATCTTCCAATGGAAATCCATGGTTCAAGTGCCACCTCTTCAGGAAAGCCATCTGACTTCAATCAGGTTAATAATCTCTCATAACCCTTTCTGGTACACAGCCTTGCTTGCCCCGTTCCTTTCTCTCCAGGCAGCAGTGGATGGTGCAGGGGAAAGAGGTGGGAAGGAGGTCCTGGGAGGGACACTGGATGTCTTACCCCAAGCTGGGCCTTGCAGTACCTGTGGCTGGCTGTGCTGGTTGAGCCCGGTAAGGGGGGAATTCTGCTGAGGGGGTCTTAGAGCGGCCTGATTGGGCTGTCTCTGGTCTTCAGAATCGACCACGGAAATTTGACACCTCCGGGCTTGGAAGCAGCTCTCTCCTCCTTCCCCGCTGCTTATAAACCTCAGCCCTGAGGCTCCAGCTCACTCTACCCCATCTCCTTGCCGGGTGAGTCTCATGGCTGACCCTGGAGGGAGGCTGGAGATCATTTTTTCTTCCTGGGCTCCCAGGTCCCTCCCCCAGAGCCAGCTCAGACAGGAATTCAGGAAGGAGCTTTGGATGATCGAGCAACAGCGCGTGCAGGAGTGTGTGACGGGGTGGACAGAAAAGAGAATGCCTCTTCCAGCCCCACCCGCCGCACCCCAGGGGGTTGTGAGTGCCTGTACTAAACCCGTCCTGGAGCAGGGAGTCAGAGACGCCCCGTTCCAGGACCCTTGTCACCGGGAGACAGGAGCGGGGAGGATCTGTGGGGTCCTGGGTTCAGCACTCTGCCCTGCTGCCGCTGAGGAGAGGTAAGGGTGGAGCGGGGCAGAGAAAATGGGTCTGTTCAGACGGAGCCAGCTCTGACCACAGGGGACATTTGCCAGACCCTGTGCTTCTCTGCTGGGAGGAGCGGTTAGAGTGTGTGTGGGCGGATGCGAGTGGCCGGAGACCAGGGCCCAACATAAACAAGCTTTGGAGACAAACAACCTTATGACCTGTGAGTCTGGGTGAGACAAGAAGGGATTCTTGCTCTCCCTCTCTGCTCCTTCTCTCTTCCACAGGTCAGCCCTGACAAAGGTCAGCTAGCCCCTTGAGGACATCAGCTTTGGCCTCAGGGTCCTAATGGCAGCAGAACCACTGACAGAGCTAGAGGAGTCCATTGAGACCGTGGTCACCACCTTCTTCACCTTTGCAAGGCAGGAGGGCCGGAAGGATAGCCTCAGCGTCAACGAGTTCAAAGAGCTGGTTACCCAGCAGTTGCCCCATCTGCTCAAGGTAGGCAGAAGTCTGGGACTGAGATTTTGTGATAACTCTACCCTTCCCTTTGGTGTCTCCTCAGGATGTGGGCTCTCTTGATGAGAAGATGAAGAGCTTGGATGTGAATCAGGACTCGGAGCTCAAGTTCAATGAGTACTGGAGATTGATTGGGGAGCTGGCCAAGGAAATCAGGAAGAAGAAAGACCTGAAGATCAGGAAGAAGTAAAGCCGCCTGGCTGAGATGGGGTGGGCAGGGCAGAGCTGATCAGGGCCGAGCAGAACCGCACTCTTCCCAAATAAAGCTTCCTCCTTGAAACACAAATGTTTCTTACTTACACCCCATCCTGATTTCTT